GCTGTAAGCCTCAGTTTCCTCATCTATAAAATAGGCAAATACTTTGATGGTTGGTAAAGGATTCAATTAGATTACGTATGCCAATTCTCAGAGCATAGACCCTGGATCAGCAGTGTCAGCATCACCTGTGAGCTTACTAGGCATGCAAACGCCTGGGCCCCACCTCGCACCTGCTGAATCTGAAACCCTGGGAAGGGCCCAGCAGACAGGCCCTCCAGGTGATGCTGATGCATGTGACAACGTTTGAGAATGCAGATGTATGCAAAACAACCAACAAACACCCTTAAAAGGGTGGCCTGGCATAGAGCTAAGGTTCAAAGCAGCAGCATTTAACTGCTGCTTTTATTACTATTAATATTACTTGGTCCTGTCATTTATACTAATAATTTACTCTGTGTACAAGCCCTACATTCTTCATACTTTTTTCATTCACTGGTGAATTAGTGATAAAAATAAACATTTTCTGACAGATAAACATTTTTGACATTTAAAAGATGTCATAGAACTGGATACACTAACTCCTATGCTCCTCTGGTTACAGTGCTAGAGAATACCAGCATTCTAAAGGTTAAGGTTCTAATGTGTGCTTTGGACATATTTAGTGCTTTTGACATGTCAGGAAGCTTCCAGTCTGGACAGTGAATAGTGCTACAATTTAATAACATAAATGGAGTCTGTCTGATTCTGCAAAGAAATGGCCTTCCTTGGGGCCCAGAATATATAGTTCCTTCTGCAGTTACACTCACAGTATTTTTAATCATTTCATGATTTTATTATATCCCAAGTATAAGGTGCTACAAAGAGTCCCTGGTGCTGGCAGTCACTCAAAAATTGGCAAATCTAAAAAGTGAATAGAACAGCAAGTAGCCCATTAGATTATTTTTTTCTTTATTAAAAAAAAACTTTTTTAAAAAGAAAAACTACCGTATAAAGTTGGAAGTGTTGATTTTGGCATCTTATACATGAAAAGTAGTCGTAATAAAGTGCCTCAATTGTTGGTGCTTGTTCTGCAGAAATTATGGCTGTGCACAATTGTGAGGGCTTAACTGGGTTTCCAGGAAGTACGTAATTCACACTCTAAATGTGACAAGCATGACTGCCCATAAACCTAACGACTTTTTTAAGAGACCAAAATTCAGAATGTTATTCTCTCTGAAACTGCACTTAGTAACCCAGCAGAAAACTGTTCAGAGATCTGCTCCCATTGCAATGAAGGCATCTGGACATACCAGTGGTAAGAACAGCTAACAGCTTTCATATAAGAACTTTCCTCTGACCTTTTCTTCCCTTTTTTTAAGGTGATGGGCAGAATCTGTTTACGAAAGACGTGACAGTGATCGAGGGAGAGGTTGCGACCATCAGTTGCCAAGTCAATAAGAGTGACGACTCTGTGATTCAGCTACTGAATCCCAACAGGCAGACCATTTATTTCAGGGACTTCAGGCGTAAGTTTCCATCTCTATAGTTGTAGATGGCACACAATCACTAACTCTCTGTTTTGTTTCACAGCTTTGAAGGACAGCAGGTTTCAGTTGCTGAATTTTTCTAGCAGTGAACTCAAAGTATCATTGACAAACGTCTCAATTTCTGATGAAGGAAGATACTTTTGCCAGCTCTATACCGATCCCCCACAGGAAAGTTACACCACCATCACAGTCCTGGGTAAGAAACGCATGTGGGGCTTACCCGGGGAAGTGTTTATAAAGCACATATGTTTAATTTGTAGTCCCACCACGTAATCTGATGATCGATATCCAGAAAGACACTGCGGTGGAAGGTGAGGAGATTGAAGTCAACTGCACTGCTATGGCCAGCAAGCCAGCCACGACTATCAGGTGGTTCAAAGGGAACACAGAGCTAAAAGGTAAGCTGCAGATTGCCACACACTGAAGTAGTTCTGGTGTCTTGGTACATTTTCTGTTCCCCAGGCAAATCGGAGGTGGAAGAGTGGTCAGACATGTACACTGTGACCAGTCAGCTGATGCTGAAGGTGCACAAGGAGGACGATGGGGTCCCAGTGATCTGCCAGGTGGAGCACCCTGCGGTCACTGGAAACCTGCAGACCCAGCGGTATCTAGAAGTACAGTGTGAGTACCCTGGTATCTTATTCTGAGGGCGTTAAACATTATACTTTGTGTTTTTGTCACACAGATAAGCCTCAAGTGCACATTCAGATGACTTATCCTCTACAAGGCTTAACCCGGGAAGGGGACGCGCTTGAGTTAACATGTGAAGCCATCGGGAAGCCCCAGTAAGTTCTGAAGGCCAAAGTTGGCAGAGGGTTGTGACTTGTCTTCCTCCCCTTCCCCCTGCAGGCCTGTGATGGTAACTTGGGTGAGAGTCGATGATGAAATGCCTCAACACGCCGTACTGTCTGGGCCCAACCTGTTCATCAATAACCTAAACAAAACAGATAATGGTACATACCGCTGTGAAGCTTCAAACATAGTGGGGAAAGCTCACTCGGATTATATGCTGTATGTATACGGTACGTGAGAAGATAAAATGCTCTTCTACTAGTGGGTTTGATTTTCCTTTTTTTTTCTATCCAGATCCCCCCACAACTATCCCTCCTCCCACAACAACCACCACCACCACCACCACCACCACCACCACCATCCTTACCATCATCACAGGTATGGTATCTTCATTACCATTGAAAATGTCCCCCTTCCTCCAATCCTCTGTTCCCGTCTGTAGACACAACGGCGACGACAGAACCAGCAGTTCACGGTTGGTATCACATTACTGTTTATCTACTTTCTGAAAAGAAAAACGATTTGTTTTTACTTGTAAGGCCTTACTCAGTTGCCCAATTCCGCAGAAGAACTGGACAGTGAGGACCTCTCAGGTAAGGGCTAGTCATTAGGTAAGGCACTGCAGCTACATCCCTATTCCTCTTCTGATTTTAACAGATTCCCGAGCAGGTGAAGAAGGCTCGATCAGGGCAGTGGATCATGCCGTGATCGGTGGCGTCGTGGCGGTGGTGGTGTTCGCCATGCTGTGCTTGCTCATCATTCTGGGGCGCTATTTTGCCAGACATAAAGGTAAGCAAAGCTTCAGCAGACAGAAGCAGCGTCAGTCACGGTGCTTTACCCCTTCATCTTTCAGGTACATACTTCACTCATGAAGCCAAAGGAGCCGATGACGCAGCAGACGCAGACACAGCTATAATCAATGCAGAAGGAGGACAGAACAACTCCGAAGAAAAGAAAGAGTACTTCATCTAGATCAGCCTTTTTGTTTCAATGAGGTGTCCAACTGGCCCTATTTAGATGATAAAGAGACAGTGATATTGGAACTTGCGAGAAATTCGTGTGTTTTTTTATGAATGGGTGGAAAGGTGTGAGACTGGGAAGGCTTGGGATTTGCTGTGTAAAAAAAAAAAAAATGTTCTTTGGAAAGTACACTCTGCTGTTTGACACCTCTTTTTTCGTTTGTTTGTTTGTTTAATTTTTATTTCTTCCTACCAAGTCAAACTTGGATACTTGGATTTAGTTTCAGTAGATTGCAGAAAATTCTGTGCCTTGTTTTTTGTTTGTTTGTTGCGTTCCTTTCTTTTCCCCCTTTGTGCACATTTATTTCCTCCCTCTACCCCAATTTCGGATTTTTTCCAAAATCTCCCATTTTGGAATTTGCCTGCTGGGATTCCTTAGACTCTTTTCCTTCCCTTTTCTGTTCTAGTTTTTTACTTTTGTTTATTTTTATGGTAACTGCTTTCTGTTCCAAATTCAGTTTCATAAAAGGAGAACCAGCACAGCTTAGATTTCATAGTTCAGAATTTAGTGTATCCATAATGCATTCTTCTCTGTTGTCGTAAAGATTTGGGTGAACAAACAATGAAAACTCTTTGCTGCTGCCCATGTTTCAAATACTTAGAGCAGTGAAGACTAGAAAATTAGACTGTGATTCAGAAAATGTTCTGTTTGCTGTGGAACTACATTACTGTACAGGGTTATCTGCAAGTGAGGTGTGTCACAATGAGATTGAATTTCACTGTCTTTAATTCTGTATCTGTAGACGGCTCAGTATAGATACCCTACGCTGTCCAGAAAGGTTTGGGGCAGAAAGGACTCCTCCTTTTTCCATGCCCTAAACAGACCTGACAGGTGAGGTCTGTTCCTTTTATATAAGTGGACAAATTTTGAGTTGCCACAGGAGGGGAAGTAGGGAGGGGGGAAATACAGTTCTGCTCTGGTTGTTTCTGTTCCAAATGATTCCATCCACCTTTCCCAATCGGCCTTACTTCTCACTAATTTGTAGGAAAAAGCAAGTTCGTCTGTTGTGCGAATGACTGAATGGGACAGAGTTGATTTTTTTTTTTTTTTCCTTTGTGCTTAGTTAGGAAGGCAGTAGGATGTGGCCTGCATGTACTGTATATTACAGATATTTGTCATGCTGGGATTTCCAACTCGAATCTGTGTGAAACTTTCATTCCTTCAGATTTGGCTTGACAAAGGCAGGAGGTACAAAAGAAGGGCTGGTATTGTTCTCACACTGGTCTGCTGTCGCTCTCAGTTCTCGATAGGTCAGAGCAGAGGTGGAAAAACAGCATGTACGGATTTTCAGTTACTTAATCAAAACTCAAATGTGAGTGTTTTTATCTTTTTACCTTTCATACACTAGCCTTGGCCTCTTTCCTCAGCCTTAAGAACCATCTGCCAAAAATTACTGATCCTCGCATGATGGCAGCCATAGTGCATAGCTACTAAAATCAGTGACCTTGAACATATCTTAGATGGGGAGCCTCGGGAAAAGGTAGAGGAGTCACGTTACCATTTACATGTTTTAAAGAAAGAAGTGTGGGGATTTTCACTGAAACGTCTAGGAAATCTAGAAGTAGTCCTGAAGGACAGAAACTAAACTCTTACCATATGTTTGGTAAGACTCCAGACTCCAGCTAACAGTCCCTATGGAAAGATGGCATCAAAAAAGATAGATCTATATATATATATAAATATATATTCTATTACATTTTCAGTGAGTAATTTTGGATTTTGCAAGGTGCATTTTTACTATTGTTACATTATGTGGAAAACTTATGCTGATTTATTTAAGGGGGAAAAAGTGTCAACTCTTTGTTATTTGAAAACATGTTTATTTTTCTTGTCTTTATTTTAACCTTTGATAGAACCATTGCAATATGGGGGCCTTTTGGGAACGGACTGGTATGTAAAAGAAAATCCATTATCGAGCAGCATTTTATTTACCCCTCCCCTATCCCTAGGCACTTAACCAAGACAAAAAGCCACAATGAACATCCCTTTTTCAATGAATTTTATAATCTGCAGCTCTATTCCGAGCCCTTAGCACCCATTCCGACCATAGTATAATCATATCAAAGGGTGAGAATCATTTAGCATGTTGTTGAAAGGTTTTTTTTCAGTTGTTCTTTTTAGAAAAAAAGAAAAACAAAAACAAAAACAAAAAAAAAAAATCACACCATTGCTCACAGAATTGGCATCTCATTTTTGGGACCTCCCATCTTTCTGTTTTGAAAAGTGTACAGTAGTGCAGTGTTCCTGATGTAACTTTATGGCTTACAATGTTGACATGTCTCAGGTTCATGTGTTGCGATTGGTGTTTTCCGTCTCAGGTAGATTGCAAAGTGTAGGCCCCACACATTGGAAAAAATAATAATAAAACAAAGCAAAAACAGGAAATTATGGATTTTAGTTGTATATTGGTTTATGTATTTTTTCTTAAGTATACAGTGCACTGTTTGAAATGTATTGTTGAGTATTACTTTGTACAGGTTGATCACTTTTTTTAGAGTGAAGAAAGAACAAACTTGTTTTTTGTGTTTTTTAAAGGAATATAAAATAATGAAGGATGTATAATTGATGCCAAATAAGCTTGTTCTTTAGTCACACCGACGTCTTATTTTTCCCTTTAGGCCAGTTCTGTTTTTAAGGTGTACATGGACAATGTTACAGTGTAAGAAACTCCATATCCATATGTTCCCATTCGCATTTTGTATTGGTTCATGTATACCATTTTTACAAAAAAAAAAAGAAAAAAAAGAAGTACTATAAAATATCTGTCTTCTTAATAAAAAAAAATTAATGTTACAAAGTGATCCTTTAATCTCTTTATGGACTTCTTATGGACGCCTCCGAGTGAGAGAAGAGATGGGCCTCTGGTCCCAGCTTCCTCCTTAGGACCATGTACGGGGCCAGGAACGCTGGCAGTAGATGCTAGGACATGCTGCCGGCTGGGTTGCTGGGGGCCGCGCTCTCTCTCCTTCTCCGCTCATCCTTCCTGTCCTTGTTCTCTTCCCCACTCTCAGTGGACAGGTGAGCCAAGTGCTGTGCCGTGGCTGAGTCTGGGCTCCCACGTGGACTCAGCGATTTGTGCAGGTGTGCGAGCTGTCGTGGCGGGCCCGCCGGAACAGGCCGCTCCCGTAGATGTGTCTTCCGCACTCATCCCCTCTCTCACCGCCCCCCCACCCTCACCAACTTCCCTGTGTTGGCTGCTCCACCTGTCTCTTACTTTGGGAGTTTGTGTCTTAACAATTCATTCTGCCTTCTTCCTTGAAAGTTCTCTCTCCTTTCATAAAAAGAAGACGTGAGCTGTGGAGGACTGGCTTGGCTGCCTGCAGAAGATTGTTCTCACTTGCTGTTTAGGTTGCTGAGACTTCCAGGCCTGGGTAGACAGCAGGATTTGCTCTGTTGTCATCGTCCTTGCCTTGCAGGCTGAAGTGAGCAATGACTACACTTCATGGTGGCCGATCTTATAAATGTGCAGATAACGTCTGGCCAGGCCCAAAGTGCCCTTTTCCCACCATCCCCTCAGCTGTGGTTGATGAGTTCCCCTTTTCTCCCTTGGCCACGTCATGGGGAAAGTTCCATAGGAAAAGCAAAGGTAAGCTCCAGAAAGACTGAAGGCTGTGCATCTCCCCTTGAGCCACTTCCATCCTGGCCTGGTCTCTTACCTGTCTCTGTTAAAAAAAAAAAAAAAAAAAAAAAAAAAAAAAAATCAGATATGCAGTTATTGAGCACCTGCTGTATGTCCAGCATGGTGAGGGATGCAGAGAAGTATAAGGCGGTCTCTGGAGGCCAAGTAGAGCATCAGTTACATCACCTGAAAACTTGAAGTGACCCTGAGCCATGGGTGCCCCACTGAACACAGAGAAGCCCAGAGAGTGCTATGAGAATTTTCTGGAGAAGGGTAATCAGTGAAGGCTGGTGAGTCCCTAGACAGCTTCACAAAGAGCTGGGACCCCAGCTGGATCTTAAAGGATGGTTTCGTGGAGAAGGAATGTGAGTCAAAAGTACAGAGGGCAACAAGCCCAGCCAGCCTGCTGATTTGTATGGGGAGAAGAAAGCAATTCCGTGTGCAGGGTGGGATGGGTCTTGTGGCTGTACTGAAAAGTCCGGGCAGAGGACTCGATACTTCAGTGACCTCTCCCAGCCTCTGCCAGAGGGCAAGGAGCAGTAGGGAGTACTCATTCATTGCATCTCTATAAAAAGACCCAGAGAGATAGAATAAGGATCAAAAGCACACACTAGAGAGAGGCTGCCTGCATTCAGATCCCTGTCCCACCATGTAGCAGTGAAACCTCGGGTGAGTAGCCCAGCCTACCTGGCTTCAGTCTCTTGCTCTGCAAGGTGGACATCACCATAGCCTCGAAGGTTGTTAGGAAAGATCAGTGAGATATGCAGTCAGCGCTCAGCCAAAAAGGTGCCAGACACACACTACTTGTTCATTACATGTCAGTCACAGGATAGAGGCAAATGGTGACTAAAACGATAGAAGGTTACCCAGGGCTACGAAGAAGCGGTCACTACTCAGAGGGAGCTCTGAGGGCTCCTCTGCATATAGACACATCATGCCCTTGCAAACCACGACTTAGAAGGTTTAATGACCCTTTTCTCTTCACCATTCATTAGCAGACTTATTCCAAGCCACGTGGCATGCAGTATGTTTAGTCTCCCCACCCCTCTCCCTCTTGTCTGCAGCATGAGGCTCCAGCTTTAGCTGTACCCTACAGAAAAAAGTCCCAGAAGTTCCTTGAGCTGAGGCAGACAGGAGGTGGTGACTGCTGTACATTTGCCTTTTGAGCTCCACAGGGTATGCAAATGAGAAGGTGCTAGAAGCCGTCCCCGCTCAAAGGATCTTGATAAGTTGCCCACTCCTTCATTTGAGAAGAGTGCGTACGAGAGTGAAAATGGCCCTCGTTTCCCCCAGAGAGTTTTCACAAATGTTTTGGCCTGGCATTCTCCAAATACATCAACTGGAACCCTGAGGTGATATGCGGGTGTTAATTGGTGCAATCTTTCACTGTCCTCTGTCTACCTGAAATGTAATTCTTTTACCGCTGTGGACTTGCTCCATGGAGAAATGCTCCTTTGATTCTGTCATCAAGAACCTCAAAGAAACCATGTGGCCACTGTGTTACAGGTAGAAAGACCCTGCTTAAGTGAAGGTATTTTTGTTTTATTATAAAATCATGCCCAAGATTAATACACCTTTTTGCCAGGATCCCAAATACGCAGCCCTTTGTCATGAAGAACTGGCAGCCACATTCCTTCAGGGTGAAATTTGTATTCACAGCCATACATGTATAGTTTTTGAAGCGCTGGCCCCCCGTACAGGAGAAGAAAGAAGGGACTCTTGGCTCATCCATGACCTTGTAGGTCAATACCATATTAAAGTTCCTGTCAGGCACGCAGTAGTCACCCAGCAAGTATCAGCTGATTAAAGGGAGAAGAGTCGAGCACCTGGCTGACTGAGCCTTACGTTACACTTAATCTGAATGGGCCACCGATGCTGTATTTCAAACCTTGATGTTTGCATGTCCATCCTTACTACAGGTGGCTTTCAGGTTGGCCGTGAAGGGACAAGCCAGCCAGTCCTGAGTTTAGAGCGATTGGCCCTATCATTCTCAAGGACCCACTGGAATAGTATCAGGGAATATCATTTTGGGTAATGGCCAAGCAAAGCCTTAGTATTGCTATCATATATTGTGAGGGGCCTTCAGAATGCAATATGGCCTCTTTTAAAAATGCAAACTATAGTCCTTGCCTTATCTGTGTTTATCTCAAAATGTTGAAATGTGCCTCTAATAGGAACTGCAGGATTCAGTCCCCCCCCACCACCCCCCACCCAACACTCACATCATTACACATGAGCATCCCTGAACTGAGACCTGAAAGCAAGAATCTTCTCTGTTTTCAGGTGTTCCAAACCTCAGCTTCCAGCCTCTTCAGTACACAGGAAACTTTGTTTCATTTTTATGTTTTTATTTATTTTTTTCATTCCCAAAAAACATAAAATGTCTACTGCCCCTGGTGGTCAGTGCTGGGAAATACAACTCGAGCCTTGCCTATTGAAATGCAGAATGTATTCCAACAAGGAACCTGACATTGTCTACTGCTTTTTCTCTCACACACATGCACACCTACCTGCGCCTCCCATTTTACTCCCTCCTAATCCTTCGAAGTGTTGATCTGGGGAAGGTGAGAACCACTACTGAGGGGCAAATCAACCGGTTCTCTGGGCCCGGGACTTCAGCTGCCCTCCAGACGTGCACAGGCTCACAGTCATATTTCAGACGTGACCGCCTCAAATCTTCCTTAAGTGCTATCTTCTCAGGTTAATTAATCACCAGGCTTAAACTTGCTGTTACCAGCAGGAAGTCCATCCTGAAGTCAGCAATGTTACGATTGCATCTTCTAATACTGTTTATCCTGCATTAGTGTTTACTTAGGGGGAAAATTGATCCGTAATTGATATTTCAGTCTTCCAGAGCTGGTGTTGGAAGAGCCTAATGCAGGCCTTTAATAGCAAGCAAATATTTAAATCCCTTAATGGTTGCTGAATATTGAAATGTGTGACTTTATTACTCTTTTTGGTTTGTTTTCTCTGTAGTTGTGTATTTCATCGTTTAAACCTGCAATGGATGCTGGCAAGTGCAAGTCTAGCTAATCCACAAAAGCTGTTTGCCCAGACACAGCAGACCTGATTAAAAAGTATTGCTATGGAAGGGAATCTTCTGCACTAATCAGTCTCTGTTAGCTAGTGACGAAATTACTATCCATCTCTCTCTCTTTCTCTTTCTCTCCCTCTCTCTAGGCCTGTTTTCTCTAACCTCCTCTCCCAGAATAAAGTGATGAGGGCAGCTATAGTGTTGCAATTAGGAACATGAATCTTTTATCGTTTGGACAAGGAAGGGAAAATGCCATTACTGTCAACTGAAATGTCCTACTTGGGTTTTTTGCTCCTACTTCCCTGCCAAAGCCCATTGCTGCTGCTGAAATTGTATAACATTCACAGCTGTTCTTGATGGCTTGATTCTTAACACAGCCAGAAATGTAGCCCGGGAGATGCTTAAGACAGTTTATGGAAAATAATAGATTTCCTTGCAGAGACACCAATGCATCGAGAAGGGCCTTGAGTCACGTTAGCCCCAGCCAAGATCACCAATTTTCTCTCTATCTGGCTTCAGTTACAAAGGCTATGCCTTAAAAAAAAAAAAAAAAAAAAAAAAAAAAATGC